GATGGCGGCAGGCGAGACGGGAAATGGCTGAGGCGTGGACCGGGGGTCAGCCACCCAGCCAGGCAGGAAGGGCTGGGGTGAGCTGGGGGCCAGGAGCTGGCTAGGTAGCAGACAGAAGCCTGGCTCCTGACCTGATTGTAGAAAAGCTCTGTGGGCCGAAAAGAAGAGACTGAAAAGGGCTGGGACAGGGGTGGCCAAGGGTCAGGTCACCAGACCATCTACCTGAGGAGGGGCTGGGCAGACATTGCTTTTGGCATGGGAAACGTGTCCTAGAACCAGGACACATCTATTCTAGGGTCTATTCTAGGGCTATCCTAGGGTCTAAACGATAATCTTGGGGTTAAAAAGTAATCCTCAGTGAGAATAACAGATGGACCCACCTGAGAATCAGAGGGCTCCTAAGTCTTCCAAGCTCTGCCTATCTCAGGGGCTTTCCTTGGAATTACATAATTAGGATAAATTCAACTACCATTTTTGAGCATTGGAACCACCTAGAGTGAGGTGGAAGAGAAGGACCACCTCTGGCGAGTGATTTATTTTTTATTTTTTGTAGAGACGGGGTCTTGCCATGTTGCCTAGGCTAGTCTTGAACTCCTGAGCTCAAGGGATCCTCCCACCTCGGCCTCCCAAAGTGCTGGATTACAGGTGTGAGCCACTTCATCCAGCCTGGCCAGTGATCTTGAATGTTAGAACTGAAAGAAAACTTGAGAGATGACATTCCTCCAACCCTCCCCACCCCCACTGCCACCCTCATTTTACATCTGAGAGCTGGACTTCCCCCAGGAGGAAAAGCAATTTAAACTCTCACAATTTAAAGTGGCATGGCTGGGACTAGAATTCAGGACTCCTGATTCTAAGCCCTATATACTTTCCATTACACCACCTAATTGTGTATGGAGTGGGGAGGTGGGGGGAGAGGGAGGGGTACGGATTTCCTCTGATTAATTGCCATAGTTTTCCAGGTTACTTTGTTAGGAAAACCTGTCCAGGGAAGAAATAATTCCTTTTGCTTCTGCCCTGAAGCCTTCCTCCTACCTAGAGATGGGAAAAGGGGCATTCCTTCTTTCCTCCTTGGCCGTGGAACATTGTGGCCCTTTCCTCTGGTTGCCACCTGCAGCAGAGTGGGCAGAACAAGGGACAGGCTCAGGAGGGGCTCCGGCAGGCCTGGGAGCCCCCTCAGTCTTACTTATCTCCCACACCCTGGCTGCAAAAGGCCTCCATTGAGTTGGCTCTGCACTGGGCTGCTGCCCCCGCAGGTCAGGGCCTCGGGGCCTCCTTAGGGGACGAAACGACAAAGTTGGAAGGAGCTACCACTTTTCCTGTTTTCCCCCCACCCAACCCCAACTCTGCGGGGTGGAGGAGACTAGAGGAGAGGGGAAAAGTGTCTTTCTGTTAGGAGAAAACCAAGTCCGAGGTGAGAGGTCGGAGGGGAAAGAAAAAAAGGAAGCTGTCCCTCTGCGCCTCCTCCCGCGGTGTCCCTGCTATGGTGCGCGCCAAGGTCTCCCGCTCCCAGGCTGGAGCGGCCAAGATAACTGTGGTCTCACTCCCCCAGGTGCAGGCTTCCAGCCGCAGCTTCTTTTCCTCTTCTCCGCTCTCACCCTGCAGGGGGCTCCCCAGATCCGCACAAGGAGACCGTTATTCTCAGGTGCTACTCCCACGCCCTTCTGGGCTGCATCTGTGGGGAGACTGACTCCTTTATTCCCCGCCAGCGTTGTAAGGAGCGGGTGAACGCTTTGGCCATTGCCGTGATGAACATGTGGCCCGGAGTGCGCCTACGAGTGACTGAGGGCTGGGACGAGGACGGCCACCACGCTCAGGATTCACTCCACTACGAAGGCCGTGCTTTGGACATCACTACGTCTGACCGCGACCGCAACAAGTATGGGTTGCTGGCGCGCCTCGCAGTGGAAGCCGGCTTCGACTGGGTCTACTACGAGTCCCGCAACCACGTCCACGTGTCGGTCAAAGCTGGTACAGTAGGAGGAGGGTGGTAAAATCCGCCCGATTCAATCCTCCCTGTGGTTGTTCCCTGCAGATAACTCACTGGCGGTCCGGGCGGGCGGCTGCTTTCCGGGAAATGCAACTGTGCGCCTGTGGAGCGGCGAGCGGAAAGGGCTGCGGGAACTGCACCGCGGAGACTGGGTTTTGGCGGCCGATGCGTCAGGCCGGGTGGTGCCCACGCCGGTGCTGCTCTTCCTGGACCGGGACTTGCAGCGCCGGGCTTCATTTGTGGCTGTGGAGACCGAGTGGCCTCCACGCAAACTGTTGCTCACGCCCTGGCACCTGGTGTTTGCCGCTCGAGGGCCGGCGCCCGCGCCAGGCGACTTTGCACCGGTGTTCGCGCGCCGGCTACGCGCTGGGGACTCGGTGCTGGCGCCCGGCGGGGATGCGCTTCGGCCAGCGCGCGTGGCCCGTGTGGCGCGGGAGGAAGCCGTGGGCGTGTTCGCGCCGCTCACCGCGCACGGGACGCTGCTGGTGAACGATGTCCTGGCCTCTTGCTACGCGGTTCTGGAGAGTCACCAGTGGGCGCACCGCGCTTTTGCCCCCTTGAGACTGCTGCACGCGCTAGGGGCGCTGCTCCCCGGCGGGGCCGTCCAGCCGACTGGCATGCATTGGTACTCTCGGCTCCTCTACCGCTTAGCGGAGGAGCTACTGGGCTGAGCGTCCCAGGCATAGAAACCTCGAAGCGCCCGAGGAAACGAGGGCCTGCTGGCTGAGATATGGGGCTGTGGGCAGCAGACGATGCCGACTGGAAGGGAGGGAGAGGGAGGGGGAGGGAGAAAATGGGGCTATGCCTGGCTTAGGGGCAACCTCGTACTGAGAGGAGGTGATACCGGGTCCTAGGTAGGTAGGGCTGATGGTGCGCACTCCTTAAAGAGGACTATTTAGCCTCTCCCCCAGTGCTTCAGCCCCACCCGATAATTTTATTTTATTTCTTATTTATAAATTGTAATATAATGATTCCCTTGCCCAGCTTGCCAAGGTGAGGGGCTGGGGCATGGCATTAACACTGTCTGACACAGCCAGCCAGTCTGACATCTGACGTTTTCCTGCAAGGTGGGCTAATAAAGGGAAGGCTTTCAGGAGCTTACTGGAAAACACTTCCATTCAGAGGGTGATTCACCTCCAGAGAGGGGGATAAAGGTGGCCAACCTGAGTTAACAGCTTACTTCCGGCTCCCCCTCCTTCCTCAGCAGGGTCTTTGGGACCCTTTTCCTCCCTTCAGAAGGGGCATCCCAACCCATAAGCAACAGAGCCCACAAGAGTCGTACCCTTTTCCAGGCTGCTGTTTCCGTCTCCCATCCAGAGAGGACCAGCATTTCGCTCCTGCGGCTGAAGGGTCCAGGGTTGTCCCAGGTGGGAAAGACTGTGCACACCTCTTCTCTGTTTATAGGGGCTCCAGCAGGGGCTCAGGCCCCTATGAGTACTGATACTCAAAGCATCTAGTCCCCTATTGTTAGCCAGTAGTCCTGGTCCCCATCCTACCTTGGTGGCAGGGCCTGGATGGGGTGGATGTTTTTTCTGATATGCCACTGGGCCAACTGATGATCCATGGGAAACCTGGGTAATAATTTGCAATCGTCGCATAGTCATGGCCTGAAAAAGGAAGGGGGGCACAGTAAGAGGCTGGAATATTTCCTTACTGAAGGGCTGCTCAGAGAGAGAGAATGGATTCAGCCTGGGTGTATGTGGGGGAAGTAGATTCCCTAAACAAGGGCATATCAGCATTACAACCCGAGCTCCCCTCCTGATCGCTGGCCCTGATTGTTGTTTCTACTGGCTTGGTCTTCAGCGCCTCCTCCTCCCTCTCCCATTATCACCAGCTCTACTTCCCTAGCCTGGGTGTTTTTGGAACCTTTAGGTTCCAACGCAGTAGACACCTGGAATCCAGGCAGGCAGGTGCCCCTGAGTTAGGAATGGAAGCTCTGGAGGAAGCTGGGCTGCTCCAGAAGGGAAGTGTCTTGGGTGGAGGTGAGGCGGGGAGGAGGAAATAGTCGGGGGTTGTTGGTACCACCCGGAGCTCGCCCTTGCCAGTAGCCGCTGTGCGCTCCCATCGCACAGGGTCCCTGCTATACACCGCCCTCTGGTGGCCTTCAAGAGAATTCTAGGCCTATGCATATGGTTCTCTGAAACGGAAGGCAAGCGGTCTCAGACATGGAAGGGTGTACTGGACCTGCGCAAAGGAGCCCGCTCCCAGGAGGGAGAGATGATGGGTGGGCCTTGTTAAGCTGCCAGCGCTGAGTCACACATATCAGGAGCTGTCAAGGAGTCCACCTGCTTCTCCTTGGGCAAGTCGTTCCAAACCATGGCACTTTTACATCACTCCTGCCTAGTTTAGCTCTGTGGTTCCTGGAAGCTGCAGATGCCCTACTAGTATACCTGTAGTAGCCCAGACTTCCTTATGTATCAAAGTTGCCGCCTCATGTCCCTCACCCTCATGACCCTTGAGTTCAATTGTCAAGGAGGTGAAAGCATAATAGGGTTCCAGGTAGTGCTTGATAAAGGCAATATTTGGAAGCAGGTCAAGTTTACCTTTGGTGTCCTTCCACCCACTGCTGCCCTCAACCCACACTGAGGCTCTGTTGCCACCTTTGTTTTTCCGGGTCTCAGAAACACATCCCAAGCTGTGGACCTTTCCTACTTTCTAAACCTGCCCTTGTCTCTTTTTATCAGATCTGGTGCCTTCCTGTCATGTCACCACAGGTGATGACTAATCCGATAAATGAATTAGTTGTCCTATGTTGATGGGCTCCTTGGTTTTACTGCCCTTCCCAGGTAATCAGGTAATGCATATATATATACATGTATTTTTTAAAGAGACAGGATCTCGCTCTGTTGCCCACGCTGGAGTGCAGTGGTGTGACCTTGGTCCCCTGTAGCTTCAACCTCCTGGGCTCAAGCAATCCTCCCACCTCAGCCTCTCAAGTAGCTGGGACTACAGGTGCATGCCGCTATGCCTGGCTAATGTTTGTATTTTCTGTAGAGACAGAGTCTTGCTACGTTGCCCAGGCTGGTCTTGAACTCCTGGGCTCCCGCCTTTGCCCCACAAAGTGCTGGAATTACAGGTGTGAGCCCCTGTGCCCAGCAGTAATACATATATCTTACAGTTTTAACCTTTAACCATAAAATCATAATGGTGATGATTCCTAGCACTGTAATAAGTTAGCTAGGGAGATATTTCAGGACAAGGAGAACTCATTGGTTTCCCTTAAACTACATCCTGTAAGTAACTTTCTAGGCTTGAGGCTTACCTCTCAACCCTCACTTCCTCCCTTTATTATCTTTATTCCTTTGAGGCCCCTCCTAACTCTCAAAAAAAAAAAAAATCCATGACTTGCCTTCAAGCGGCAATGCGCACCATCTTGGTGCAGCAGGTGGGCATATTCACTTGGCCATGCAACACCTCCCAATTGCAGCACCTTTCACCATCAACAAAATAGGCGATGATGATTTGGCTTAGAAGCCAGCTAGATCTGGGGATAATGATACCTCCGTGACAGGATGGTTGAGAAGGATTGTGCTGGATGTGGAGTAGGCGCTCAGTAAATGTTTTCTATTCTTTGGCCACTTCTGACTGACTTTGCTGCCTTCCGATCACTTCTTTCCTCACCACTCCACTAAAAGCATCAGTCGTGCAAACTTTCTGGGGTTTTGTCACAGCACTTTCAGAAGCTGGAGGTATACTAGCAGCATTTCTGTAGTAGTCCAGACTTCCTTACATATAGAAGTTGACTCTTCATGTCCCTCACCTTTGTGACCCTTGAGCTCAGTAGTCAAGGAGGTGAAAGCATAATGGGGTTCCAGGTAGTGCCTGAAACTACTTTTCTGAAGAAGTATAATTAAAAGTAATCTTGTTTTGAGAATTTATGAAGCATTTTGTGATCACCCTGGCAAT